GGGGATGGGGTCGAGGCAATGATCCTCGAGGCTTTTGTGTGCCCTCTGCGCACGGAACTCCGACCGCCGCCTCCGAGCGCGGGGCTGGTTGCATCCCCGGGCATCTCGTTCCCAAATTAAACGTTAACGGGGGAAACAAGGGCAGACGCCCCTCCTCTCCCGGGCCCCTCCCACCTCCCCTTTTCCCCCCACCCCCCCGCCCCATGTCCGCTGAGGAGGCTGCCTGGTGCGGAGGCGGCGGCGGCGGCCGCGGCCGAGGTCGAGGTAAGAGCGCGGCGTTGGTGGTTTGCATTTTCCGCAGCGCTCGCGACCGCCCGCTCGGCCCCGGCCTCGCCTCGGAGCCCCGCGAGGGCTGCGCGCTCGGGCCGATTCCTCGACAGCGCCCGCGGCGGCGAGAACCACCGCAGCCATCCTGGTCCGGGAGCGACCGCCGCGGCACCCCCAACCCCGCCAGAGCGGGCACCAGGAAGCGGGGGGAGGGGAGCGAGGAGCCTCCCGGGCGGAGATGCGGCAGCTCCCGCACCTCCGCACCCCGGGTTGGTGCCTCGGGGCCCCGCAGCGCTTTAGGGCGGAGAACCAAGTTTGTGTGGGTGCTTCTTCCTGGGGGCCCTCGGGCTGCGCCAGGTGTGAGACCGGAATGCCAATTTGGGGAATCTCTCCTGTTCTTTCCTTTTTAATTTTTTCTACTTGTCCTTGACAAGGGCCTATTCCCACTGGATCTGCAGGTGACTATTTGCTCTTCCTAGGTCGCCAGTCTTTGATTTCAGCTAGTGACCCTGGGCGGGAAGACACCCTGTTCACCCTCCTCCTGACCTCCGCCCCCCACCTCTTCAGCCAACTTTATCTTGGATCTCTGCTCTCTTTATCTTTTCTCTAGAGCTGGGCCAGGGCGCTAACTGGAAGCTTGGGGTTAAATGGTGCAGGAACGTAGAGGCGGAGGAGTCCCTGGGATTTTCCACGTCTATTTCCCCACCCCCACCCCAGCCGCAGGGGTCCAGTTTGGACTGACCCAACCTCCCGCTTTCTCTTTGTAGGCGATCAGTGGGTGACCGCGGCTGCGAGGGACTTTGTCATCCGTCCTCCAGGATCTGGGGAGAAAGAGCCCCATCCCTTCTCTCTCTGCCACCATTTCGGACACCCCGCAGGGACTCGTTTTGGGATTCGCACTGACTTCAAGGAAGGACGCGAACCCTTCTCTGACCCCAGCTCGGGCGGCCACCTGTCTTTGCCGCGGTGACCCTTCTCTCATGACCCTGCGGTGCCTTGAGCCCTCCGGGAATGGCGGGGAAGGGACGCGGAGCCAGTGGGGGACCGCGGGGTCGGCGGAGGAGCCATCCCCGCAGGCGGCGCGTCTGGCGAAGGCCCTGCGGGAGCTCGGTCAGACAGGTAGGGAGCCGATCGGCCGCGACGCGTGCGGGCTTTTCTTTTTCTTTTTGAACAAAAACCCCAGGATGGTACTGGGGAAGTATGACTGTTAATGAAGCCAAAGAGAAATTAAAAGAGGCACCAGAAGGAACTTTCTTGATTAGAGATAGCTCGCATTCAGACTACCTACTAACAATATCTGTTAAAACATCAGCTGGACCAACTAATCTTCGAATCGAATACCAAGACGGAAAATTCAGATTGGACTCTATCATATGTGTCAAATCCAAGCTTAAACAATTTGACAGTGTGGTTCATCTGATCGACTACTATGTTCAGATGTGCAAGGATAAGCGGACAGGTCCAGAAGCCCCCCGGAACGGCACTGTTCACCTTTATCTGACCAAACCGCTCTACACGTCAGCACCATCTCTGCAGCATCTCTGTAGGCTCACCATTAACAAATGTACCGGTGCCATCTGGGGACTGCCTTTACCAACAAGACTAAAAGATTACTTGGAAGAATATAAATTCCAGGTATAAATGTTTCTCTTTTTTTAAACATGTCTCTGGGTTTTGTTTTTTTTTTTTTTTTTCACAGCCAGCTGTTTTTTATCCTGGTTAGAAGAATTTTGTGTTTTCTTTTAGCTATGGATCTTTGAACATTACCCTATGATCGAAGAGTTTTGAGTTGGGTTTTTAGATGTTGGTTGTCATGGAGAAACAGGAATCTGGTGTATGCCAGCCATCATCATCATCATCATAACCCTTTGGATGAATTTTCATTATCAAGGGATCTGGAAGGCTGTCTTCGCTCTGCTTCCCAGCTAACAAACAGATGTGTTCCCAGAAGATGATGGGCATAGGGTGTGTTTTTGCAAGTCATTTTTCCCATTTACGTAGATTATTCTTATTTCCAATTGATCCTCAATAGATAAGAGTGCCATTGAGCTTTATTTTCATCTGTCAGGCAATTAAGAAAAAAGTAAAGGAAACAAAAAAGCTATAATATACTAAGGAAATTCTTAGATTCTTTGGTAAAATTAAAAGAATCTTGGTGCATGAATGATCCGGCCCTAATCTATCCATCTTGCACATTTGGGTTTTCCTGGATCTCTCTTAAAGTGGGGCACATCTCTGGTCTTGATAGTCAAGGAGGAGGGTTGGGGTAATCAGATGTCTCAAGCAGAGGTGCATCATTGAGCCTGGGTAATGGCTGAAAGTCCCCCAGATATCCAGTTTGAAGCTGCGTTGGGCAGGCCATGGGTTTTATTACGTCCAAGGCGTGACAGGCAACCATTCTATAACAGACCAACTCTTGGGCTTCCAGAAGACTGAAAAAAGCTAGAACATTTACTAATGCCAGGTGTTGCATTTGACACTTTACAAGTATAACCTCACTGAAAGTTCCCCACAAACATCTGAAGTAGATTCTGCTTTTATCTCCACTTCAGAGACAAGGAGATTGACACTTACACAGATTAAATGATTTAATAGTGTCGAAAGACAAAATCACAACAATTTCTCTTAAAGATCTTAATTACCTTTATTTGCAATTCCAGAATTGGGTAACACTTCATTCCATAAAATAGAGTAAGTGTTCCAATTAGCTAAGCAGAAGAGGTTGGTTTTACAGCCAGAGAGGAGTAGAAGAAAGCAAAAAACAGAACCCAGAGTGGATTGGTCCTTTCAAAGTTAAGTTCCTTGTAAGGTGGGGACAGGGAGACAGAACAATAGAAAAGTAACTGATTGGTTAACATCAGGTTACTCCAGGTTACTTTTTTGTAAGGATTACAGTAGAGGGAACTTAATTATCATGCTGATTGAAACTAGCCTGCTTGGGAAATTAGGCTGTTACCTCTCTCCCGATTTCTCAGAGGGTCAGATAACAACCTATTTTCAGTTTGGTAAAAATCTCAGCTTGAGTGACTCCATTTTGATTAAATTAGATTTTTGGGGTCTAGTGCAAGACCTTAGTCCAAAACAATGACTTTCTATAATTTTTATTTAACAGGAGGGAAACTTGAGATTTGAATTCAAGCCACTCTGACTCAAAAGCCATGGTTTTCTCACTCTTTTGTTCATTTTCTCAATAAGCTTGCAAATGCTTTTAACCTCTGATGCCTGCAGCCAGCATGTACCTCAATATTGTCTGCTAGTCACATGTAGGTAATATTTCATCATGTGGTTAATACTAAGAGGGCTATGACCTCTTAATAATGATGCATCTTAATAATGATGCTATTATTGGGACTTTGATTTCAGAAGTAATGCAAGATCTGCCTAAATCCTAATTATCCAGCTTGGAAGAGTCCCTGACATCTGAATTTACACCTTTTCTTCCCTTCTTTTTTTTTTGAGACGGAGTTTCGCTTTTGTTGCCTAGGCTGGAGTGCAATGGCATGATCTCAGCTCACTGCAACCTCTGCCTCCCAGGTTCAAGTGATTCTCTCGCCTCAGCCTCCCGAGTAGCTGGGATTACAGGTGCCTGCCACCATGCCCAACTAATTTTTGTATTTTTTGTAGAGACAGCGTTTCACCATGTTGGCCAGGCTAGTCTCAAACTCCTGACCTCAGGTGATTCACCTGTCTCGGCCTCCCAAAGTGCTGGGATTACAGGTGTGAGCCATCACGCCTGGCCATTCCTCCCTTCTTTTAATCTCCTTTAGGTGTCTATCCAGTGCAACCATAACCCACAAGCTCTTCCCTATCACTCCTTTCCTTTCTCTGGAGGTAAATTTTATAAATGATGTGTCCATCATAATAGCCATTTTACGTTGCAGAACAAACAACCCCAAACTCTCGGTGGCTTAAAACAATAAAGATTTCTACATCTATACACATCTGTCATAATCACCAGGGAGGCTCTTTTAGCCACTCAGAACCAGGCTGATGAAGCAGCTGCAGCACCTCCTCAAACAGCTGGTCTGAGGTGCTGAGCTGATGGGCAAGGAGAATCAGAGGATCTCTTAGTGGTGTTTAAATGCCCTGTCACTTCTGCTCCTGACAGATTGGCCAGAACTCTGTAAAATAGTGCCACCCAACCATAAGGGGGCCAGGAAGCACAGTTCTCCCCTGTGCCAAGAAGGAGAGAAACAGAAATGTTTGGTGAGCGGCATGGTGTAACCACCACATATACCATGCCATATATATCCTGCTTCCTTCTTTTTTTCTGCCTAGCTTGGCAAATCTGACTTCACGTAAACTTTATAGAACATGTATAGCCTCTTTAATTCCATTTCTCTTTCGCCTTTGTCTTCCAAAAGTTTTTCAGGTACTGCAAAACAGTGTCTCTCCTTCGTGTAAGCCAAAAGGAAAGATCTCAAGCCTTGAAGTGAAATATACATAATTCATCCCTCAGTATCTTCAGGGATTGATCCCAGGACTCCCGCCCCTGCCCCCTCAAAAGCCCTGCCAAGGATACCAAAATCTGAAGATGCTTAAATCTCTTATATGAAACGGTATAGTATTTGCATATAACCGGCATACACCCTCACATATACCTTAAATCATCTCTAAATTACTTAATAATACCTGATACATGTAAATACTATGTAAATAGTTGTTATACTATATTTTAAAGGTTTGTATTATTTATTAGTATTGTATTGTTATTTTTTATTGCTTTTTTTTCCCTCCCCCAAATATTTTCGTTCTGTGGTTGGTTGGATCCGTGGATGGGAAACCCACGGGTACAGAGGACTGACCATATTAAAGAGTTAGGGCTACTAACCTCAAAAAGTTTCTGAATGACCGGAAGTTCTTCTGATCTTCACAAACATCTCTTGGGTTTTCTCACTTGCTAAAATTAAATCTGTCTTTTCTCCAGTGTCAATATTCAAGATAAATAAATTATGTTCACATTCACTCCTATTGTTTACTGTTTTGCTTAATTGGCT